AATGCAAAGATTTTAATGAGCAGAGTCTTTTTGCCAATCCGAATTGGGCAGATCCCAGCAAGACACATATTTTTAAGATAATTTTTAAAGCTGTTTAATTTTGGTAAAAAAGTAGAACATAAAATTTACTATCTTAACCAATTGTTTAGTGTACAATATCTTCTTTGAAGCTTCTGAAGACCTGGTGCTTCTGTAATAAAATCTAGCCCCGGGCCAGGCGTGGTGGCTCACCCTTGTGATCTCAGCACTTTGAGAGGCCGTGTCGGGCCGATCACTTGAGCCCAGGAGTCCAAAGCCAGCCTGGGCAACATGGTGAAACCCCGTCCCCACTGAAATACAAAACTTAACCGGGCTTGGTGGCGCGCACCTGTGGTCCCAGCTACTTGGGAGGCTGAAGCAGGAGAATCGTTTGAATTCGCGAGGCAGAGGTTGCAGCGAACCCAGATCGCGCCGCTGCACTCCAGCCTGGGCGGCAGAGCGAGACTCTGTCACGAAGAAAAAAAAGAAAAGAAAGAAAAACCAACCAACCAAACAAACAAACCTAGCCCAGGCTATAACCACGTCCACTCGGGATTTGGGATGAGGCCGCGGGGATGGGACTGGGCTTGGATCTGCGCACAGGACGGTGGGTTGGGAGCACTCTGCAACGCAGGGAGAGGGAAGGCGGGTGTCGCAGGTACAGGCGAGGACAGGGAGACCCTGTCGCGGCTGAACACTTCTGTGCATTTTCTTCACCTTTCTGTGCATCGGTATCCACATTGGATTAATACAAAATGAAAAAATTGCGGTGATGATTACATGAGGGGGTCATGGAAAGAAGCCTTTGGCAGGACTGGTCCCGGGCAGGCAGCCAGCAAAGTCTGACTGGCTGAAGCAGGGGGAAGTGCGCGAGCGCTGCAGTAGAAAGTGGGGTAGACTTGGATGAGCAACTTGGCTGAGAGACACCTGATTGGCTAGCGGCTCAGCAAAGGGGGTGTGTTTCCTCCGAGGGGCGGGGCAGAAGGAGTGCTAGAGTTTAGGGCTTACTGGAGTTTAGGGCTGCATTCAGACGGGCTGCATTCAGACAGCCTGCGAGCCGCCAGGTGATCCACGGGCTGGGCTTCGCTTCTGCTGTCCCCTGCGATCCAACTCCCCAATGGCAGCGGCCGCCAGCCCCGCGTTCCTTCTACGCCTCCCGCTTCTGCTCCTGCTGTCCAGCTGGTGCAGGACCGGGCTGGCCGGTGAGTTCGGGGATGGAGCCTAAGCGGGGCGGCCCACCCACCCCTCACCTGCCTTTCTCCACAGACCCTCACTCTCTTTGCTATGACATCACCGTCATCCCTAAGTTCAGACCTGGACCACGGTGGTGTGCGGTTCAAGGCCAGGTGGATGAAAAGACTTTTCTTCACTATGACTGTGGCAGCAAGACAGTCACACCCGTCAGTCCCCTGGGGAAGAAACTAAATGTCACAACGGCCTGGAAAGCACAGAACCCAGTACTGAGAGAGGTGGTGGACATACTTACAGAGCAACTGCTTGACATTCAGCTGGAGAATTACATACCCAAGGGTAAGTTTCAGATGGCCCAGGACAGCAGGGAGGGCCAGAGCTGATCTCTCTTTGATGGGGGCAGAACCCCTCACCCTGCAGGCCAGGATGTCTTGTGAGCAGAAAGCCGAAGGACACGGCAGTGGATCTTGGCAGCTCAGTTTCGATGGACAGATCTTCCTCCTCTTTGACTCAGAAAACAGAATGTGGACAACGGTTCATCCTGGAGCCAGAAAGATGAAAGAAAAGTGGGAGAATGACAAGGATATGACCATGTCCTTCCATTACATCTCAATGGGAGACTGCACAGGATGGCTTGAGGACTTCTTGATGGGCATGGACAGCACCCTGGAGCCAAGTGCAGGAGGTAACAGGAGAAAAAGAAATGGGGATCTCCAACAAGGGTTGTCACTCTTGTGCTTCCATTTCAGCACCACCCACCATGTCCTCAGGCACAGCCCAACCCAGGGCCACGGCCACCACCCTCATCCTTTGCTGCCTCCTCATCATGTGTCTCCTCATATGCTCCAGGCACAGTCTGACCCAAAGCCATGGCCACCACCCTCAGTCCCTGCAGCCTCCTCCTCATCCTCCCCTGCTTCATCCTACCTGGCTGCTGAGGAGAGTCCTTTGGAGTGACAGGTATGGGGGCAGAATTGGGAGTGGAGCAAAGGGCAGGTGGGTGAGGAGGGAGGACAGGGATGGAGAATTCCCAGAGTCCCACTCCCTATGGCTGGGACCTTCTCATCCTAACATGAGACAGGTGAATGAGACCTTGTGTTGCTTGTTGGAAATGACCTGGGCAGCTCTGCCCTGAGTTCTGATGGATTCTCACCATCAAAGGCCAGAGGGAAAGGCGCAGTGGTGCCATACCAAGGCTCAGGGTCTGTTGAGCTTGAGAGGGTTTAGCAAGTTCAGGCCTGATTCAGAGCAGGTTTCTGTTCAGGAAGGGTGTGTGGCCTGCAGGCAGCAGGAATTCAGACATGGGCAGTCCTCTTAATTGGGTTAGGTGCATCAGGGTAGCTTTACATGAGGTATGACAAGGGAAGGGGGATTCCATCTCTGAGGCTAAGAGAGAGATATGTGTGGGCGGCAAGCCACCCAGGTGCCAAGGCAAGAGACTGAAGGCACAAGCTGTTCCAGTATAATAAAGAAAATACTTAAAATAAGAATAGTTGTATTAGACGTAGAATACAGACATGATTATCTATGAATATTATCAATCATTAGTCTGTAGTGTTACTCTTTTTTCCAATGTTATAATAATCTCTGTTCCACAATTATAACCCAGGAAAAACCAGGCCATGCAGAGACAGGAGCTGAAGGGACACGGTGAGAAGTGACCAGAAGACAAGAGTGTGAGCCCTCTGTCATGCCCAGACAGGGCCAGTAGTGGGCTCCTCAGTCTAGCAGTAGCGCCAGTGCCTGGGAAGGCACTTGTTACTTAGCAGACCGGGAAAAGGAGTTTCCCTTTCCCCGGGGGAGTTAGAGAAGACTCTGCTCCACCACCTCTTGTGGAAGGCCTGACATCAGTCAAGCCTGCCCGCAGCCATCCGGAGGCCTAAACGTCTCCCTGTGATGCTGTGCTTCAGGGTCACGCTCCTGGTCCACTTTCATGTTCCGCCCTGTACACCTGGCTCCGCCTTCTAGATAGCGGTAGCAGAATTAGTGAAAGTATTGAAGTCCGAGAAATACATAGAAGAAACAATGACGTAAGCTGTCCTCTCTCTCTCCGCCTCAGCTACCAAATAGCGAAGCGCCCCTTGTCTGGTGGACACGTGACTCGCGTGACTTTACCTATCATTGGAGACGACTCACACTCCTTACCCTGCCCTCTTGCCTTGTATACAATAAATAACGGCGCAGCCAGGTATTCGGAGCCACTACAGGTCTCCATATCTTGATGGTTCCCTGGGCCCAGCTGTCTTTTCTTCCGTCTCTTTGTCTTGTGTCTTTATTTCTACGATCTC